GAATCTTGCCTGCTTGATGGATGAAGAGGGAAGGCGGATGGAACCAGCTGAGTGGAACCAGCCACAGAGCAAGCACGAAGTGACAAATCACCCAGGGACGAAATCATGCAGGCAGGCAGGTGGGCAACCTGAGTCCATTTCATCAGCCATTGTTTAATTTATTCTTGGTTGTACTTTCTGCTTTATTTCCAACACAATCAAAACCAGATGTGTGCAAAAGTCACGCTATCACCCAGCACAGGATTACCTAAGATCTATTATAATGCAGCTTCATGCCCATTACAGTATTCCCATGCCCCTCACAGGGCAGTGTGCATCTGTTTTAGTGCTACCTAATGTCTGTTAGGTGCAAGCTGGCCCACACATGGCTTCTAGGCAGAACAGTCTACAAGTGACAGCGTGACCAGAGAGCAGAGACAGGAAGGAGGCCCAGACATGAGTGTGGGATGCTGCAGAACAGCAACAGGATGCTTCTGCTATCCCCAAATGTTATCTCAAATACCTCAACGTCAATGCTTTCTGTTCCATGTTCCTCTTCTCCCTGGACAGCCCCTCCTTCTGAAAGTCAGAACTGTCTGCTCTTGAGCTTGCCTTGAGGGAAGGAAATAATTTAGATAAGCAGAGAGGAAGACAGGCAAGGGATGTGGTGGGGCAAAGGCGGAGATGTATCTTCACAGGTCCCTGTCCTCAGCACCCAGAATCACCCCTTCCCTGTAGGAGGGAGCTGATAGAAAGAGGGGATCTCCATCCAGGAGCCACCCACCAGGCAGCTGGAAACATTTGCCAACAGCAGGTACACCTAGGGCTCAGCAGAGGGTTGGGTGAGAATGGTCTTGCCCAGTTTGTGCCACACTGAGCACCGGCTGGAGGAGGAAGCGGACAGAATGCCATCTGGACACAAGTGCTCCCTCACTGCCTGGGCCTGGGTCGCCTCAGGCTTTTGTGTCAGATCAGCCACTCCCTCTACAGATAATGCTGCTCCAGGCAAAGAGGCTTAGGTGGGTCTCCAGGGCAACCGCAGCTCAGGAGCTGGCCCGCCTCCATGGTTCATCAGGGAAGCTGTGGCTCCAGCCTCGCGGGATACATACACGCATACACACACACACACACACACACACACACACACACACACACACACCTACACACCCCACAAACAATAGTCCAGGCTGGATCTCTCCTCCTGTCTCTTCTCTTGGTAAAACTTCTCAGAGAACCAAAGAGAGGCAAAATTTGAGGCCAGCCGGCAGCAGCAGAGAAGCTGAGGGAGACTTGAGGATGTAGACTGCCCTGCCCTGCTGTGGCTGCTCAACTTTCTTTTTTTTTCCTGAAAATATCCAGACACTCTCTTCTCCCAGACTGGGAAGCAGAACGCAGGCCCCCTGCTGTGACGCTGCACCTGAGCAGAGGCTGACCTCAGAGGTAAGATGGAGGTCTCCCCAGGAGACAGTGTCCCCAGGAAAGATGCACATCTGTCCTGTCTCAGCAGGGCCAGGGGCTATGTCTCTCATCTCATGGCTTCGGTGGAACGAGGCCCCATCCCGGCTGTCCACCAGGAGCCCTGCTGAGATGGTGCTGGAGACGCTTATGATGGAGCTGACGGGGCAGATGCGAGAGGCTGAGAGGCAGCAGCGGGAGCGCAGCAATGCGGTCAGAAAGGTCTGCACCGGTGTGGACTACAGCTGGCTGGCCAGCACACCCCGGTCCACCTATGACCTCAGCCCCATTGAGCGGTTGCAGCTGGAAGATGTCTGCGTTAAGATCCACCCATCCTATTGTGGGCCTGCTATCCTCAGGTGAGCACTGGGATGGGGACCCTTGCTGGGCTGAATGTCCCCAGCGCCCTCCCCTCCCGCCCAGGTTCCGGCAGCTGCTGGCGGAGCAGGAGCCCGAGGTGCAGGAGGTGTCCCAGCTCTTCCGCTCGGTGCTGCAGGAGGTCCTGGAGAGGATGAAGCAGGAAGAGGAGGCCCACAAGCTGACGCGCCAGTGGAGCCTGCGGCCCCGCGGCAGCCTGGCCACCTTCAAGACCCGCGCGCGCATCTCGCCCTTCGCCAGCGACATCAGGACCATCTCCGAGGACGTGGAGCGGGACACACCGCCGCCACTGCGGTCCTGGAGCATGCCCGAATTCCGGGCGCCCAAAGCCGACTGACCCCGGCCGCTTCCCTGCCCAGAAGCGGAGCCTTCTGCAGGGGGAATGATAGGCCGGTGACCGGAGCGCCGGGCCCTGGAACCTCCCCACCTAGGCCTGACGAGGAGACCCAAGAGGCGGCCCCATCCCAAGACGCTGCTATAAAATGAAGCGACTCCCTGCCCCATCCTCTTCCTCTGGCCACAAAGCTGAGTTAGGTCGTAGAGCGGCACCGCCCTCTCCCTCTCCTGCGCTAGTCTGCAGGAGCAGCCCCTTCCCTAACTGGCAGATTCAAGGTTTTGGAAGACAGACCATTGCCCCATCCTCATCTCCTGGTTCTGTCTAAAAGGGGACAGTTGCCCTGCCTTTTGGCAAGACCTAGGTTCTCACCCCAATTTCAGGGATGTCCCATTCACCCCCCTACCCCCATCCCCAATGAGAAGGGACCTGTTGGCTGGTATGCCTTCTTGCTAGTGACTGGCTGAGCTCACCACTGCAGGTGGGTCACACACAGCCTCATAGGCAGGCACAGCTGGAAGGGACCAGAGAGACATTTAGATCCACTCTCTTCAGCTAGTAAATGTGGAACTTGAGGCTCAGAGAGGGACACTTCTTCTGCCTTTAACTGCAGCCAGCTCCTCATGAACAGTGAGATTGTTCCTGCATGAATAGTGTCTGTTCCTGAGTTTGGAATCCTGGGCTATGAAGGGACAGGTCCAAAGGCTACATCTCTACCTACCTGTGGCCTGATCCATCTCTTACCTTGGCAGTGGGATGAGAATCTAAGCTGCTCTCCAAGAAGTGTAGCTAGGGGTGGAGGTAGGTTACTCATTACCCCACGCCACAATGTCATCGCATGGGCTGTGGCCAGTCCCTAACAGCTTCTTCCAGAGGCTCAGCTCCAAGGACTTCAGATGCTGCCCTAAAGAGCCCAGGTTTCTCAATTCCAGGGTTCCGCTTTCTGCAGCTGGTCACACCTGCTCTCTGGCTTTCTCCAGAAAGTGATGCCCAAACCCCTGACTGACCTTGAGGCAGCTGAGTGAAATGTTCTAGAAGAGCTTCCTGCAGCTTCATTGTCCTTCCCTTTTCTAACATGGTTAGGCCTTGATGATGGGCATGTGGATTACCCAATGTGTGGATCACCCATGGAAAATCTGGAAGGCCAGGAGGCCTTCCCACACACTCTGGGGTTGAAGTGGGGTGTAAGGGGGATGGGTGGGGAAGTGTCTACCCTCAACTACCAGCACACATGCAGAAAATGCAAGTGGACCTTAATAGTAGCCTAAATAAAATACCCGGAGGAGATATAATCAACAGGGGGGAAAAGTGTGTATTCCCTCAGTGGAAAAAAGTTTTTTTGAATGATTTGGTTTTGAACTTCCCTTTTGAAGTTTTTTTGGATTTTCACTTGAATCTGGACAGAGAATCATAGGATGGTGGAAAACCTCTGATCCAACACTATCAAGATGAAAGAGTTGATTGGCTTATTAATGTAATTGGTAGAAGTTGAGAATCACTTAAAATATACATCTTAAACATCTTACGTATTTTATTTGAAGACATAAAAAGTTCACTTGGTTGCCAAACTTTTTTTTTTTTTTTTGAGACTGAGTCTCACTCTGTTACCCAGGCTGCAGTGCAGTGGCGTGATCTCGGCTCACCACAACCTTTGCCTCCCGGGTTCAAGTGATTCTTCTGCCTCAGCCTCCTAAGTAGCTGGGACTACAGGCACGTGCCATCACCCCAGCTAATTTTTGTATTTTTATTAGAGATGGGGTTTCACTATGTTGCCCAGAATGGTCTTGAACTCCTGACCTCGTGATCCACTCGCCTTGGCCTCCCAAAGTGCTGGGATTACAGACATGAGCCACTGTGCCTGGCTGCCAAACTTTTGATGTGGGTCCAAGCTGTGCTTTTTTGTGACCTATATGTTTTGTCTGGTGGGAGTTCTACACTTAAGTTTTCTTGGTTTGCACTTTAATCATAACAATAAGAACAACTGGCGTAAAAGAGTTTTGGAACAAGCAGAAGTGACCCTTGGTAAGCAGACTGCTCAGCTGGTAGGGGCAAAAGTGTTGGGGGAGGATTAGAAAAAGGCCTCCACATTGTGGGCTTTCCGGGTGCCCTGGATGTGGGTCAGCAAATGTTTTAGAGGAAGTAGTTAACCTGGAGGGAGATTCAAAGGAGGCTGGATAAGAGAATGTCTATTTTTCTCCTTCCCTATCACCTTACATGTACCTATTCTCCCCAAAGAGAAGGAAGACCTTAGGCTTTCAATGTGGTGTTCTTTCTTAAGTTTAAGTAACTGGCTGCCAATGAAAACCTTCCCTTCGAGCCGCAGGCATGTGGACAGAATCCACCACCCTCCTTAGACACTCCTCAGACTACTACAGGCTATCCCCAGCTGGTGGCTCTCAAATTCATGAGGGTCCAGAAGTTGTTCCTCTGGATTCAGGTTGTTAAAGGGACTAATGAGGTCTGCTTCCATTACTATTATTGAAACCTCAATAACCACAAATAAAAGAACAAAAAGTTTGAGAGTGTCCTTGTAAGTATCTGATGAGTGG